CTGCCAGCAGCCAAGTGCAGCCCGTTCTGCAGTGATGACAGGGATCTGTGGGCAGAGGGGACCGAGCCTCGGAGGATGCTGTAGGTGGGAGAGCTAACATTGACTCAGCATTTACTTCAGGCTATGCACTGTGCTGAGTCCCTTACCTCTGGGCTTCCGCAACGTTTCCCTGAGGTCAGTGTGGTTGGCATTCGTGTTTCACAGATAAGGAAACTGGAACAAAGCTTTTCAAGGCCACGCAGCCAACACCTCGAGAGAGCGGGAGAGCTTGTTCACTTGAACTGGATCCCCAAACACCAACAGCCACCCTGGCCACTGGCTCTGACTGAGCTCACCCCACCCCCGACAAGCCAGGTGCCTGGGGAACCTGCCTTCCATTCCTCCCCACTAGCTCCTATGAGGTCTCTGCCTGCCAGGCCTCCTCCTCCCCAGAGGAAGGGACGTTTCTACCACACAGCGACCCCACAAGTCAGCTGAGATTTTGGGGGCACCGAATACTCACATGGAGCCCTGAGTGGAAGGGGTGTAGGAGTCACACTCACACGCATGCACAGGGTCACCCTGAGCTGGAGACCATACCCAAGGCTCTGTGAGGAAATGTGAGTGCGCCCAGGCCCCTCCAGCCTGGTCCAATTTGCTGAGCCTCTAGCTCGACAGAGGTCAGACCAGGTCTACAGCCCAGCGATCCTAGTTCCAGACAGCTGCTCCTTCCTTTCTAGGAGGGCAGCCCGGAATATAATCCAGTGTGGTGAGAATCCATTGCACACTCCCTGTGAGCCAAGCAGACAGGTTTGGGGGCCACTGAGATAGGGGACACTTCTGGAGGGGTCAGTGACTGCAAAATGGTGGCAGTGGGATGATCTGTTATGTCTACCCACGCACATGCAGCTGCACAGTTGCAGAGATGTGAATGCAGGAAGCCAGGTGTGAGTCTGAATTCACATTGGTTTTTTTATCTTTATTAAGCAGTCATTCCTAAGGCCTGCCCGAGCCTGGCATCTCTACAGAGGAGTGGTGCCATCAGGACCCCTGTGGGGCAGATCAACACTCAAGGCAGGTGCAGAATCAACAACCTGTGACAAAGCCAGCCATCCCTGCCAGGAAGCATGGGGGATGAGCTGGCACCTTGCCCTGTGGGCACTACAGCTTGGCCGGCCCTGATCCAGCTCATCAGCAAGACACCCTGCATGCCCCAAGCAGCCAGCAACACTTCCTTGGGCCTGGGGGACCTCAGGGTGCCCAGCTCCATGCTGTACTGGCTTTTCCTTCCCTCAAGCCTGCTGGCTGCAGCCACACTGGCTGTCAGCCCCCTGCTGCTGGTGACCATCCTGCGGAACCAACGGCTGCGACAGGAGCCCCACTACCTGCTCCCGGCTAACATCCTGCTCTCAGACCTGGCCTACATTCTCCTCCACATGCTCATCTCCTCCAGCAGCCTGGGTGGCTGGGAGCTGGGCCGCATGGCCTGTGGCATTCTCACTGATGCTGTCTTCGCCGCCTGCACCAGCACCATCCTGTCCTTCACCGCCATTGTGCTGCACACCTACCTGGCAGTCATCCATCCACTGCGCTACCTCTCCTTCATGTCCCATGGGGCTGCCTGGAAGGCAGTGGCCCTCATCTGGCTGGTGGCCTGCTGCTTCCCCACATTCCTTATTTGGCTCAGCAAGTGGCAGGATGCCCAGCTGGAGGAGCAAGGAGCTTCATACATCCTACCACCAAGCATGGGCACCCAGCCGGGATGTGGCCTCCTGGTCATTGTTACCTACACCTCCATTCTGTGCGTTCTGTTCCTCTGCACAGCTCTCATTGCCAACTGTTTCTGGAGGATCTATGCAGAGGCCAAGACTTCAGGCATCTGGGGGCAGGGCTATTCCCGGGCCAGGGGCACCCTGCTGATCCACTCAGTGCTGATCACATTGTACGTGAGCACAGGGGTGGTGTTCTCCCTGGACATGGTGCTGACCAGGTACCACCACATTGACTCTGGGACTCACACATGGCTCCTGGCAGCTAACAGTGAGGTACTCATGATGCTTCCCCGTGCCATGCTCACATACCTGTACCTGCTCCGCTACCGGCAGCTGTTGGGCATGGTCCGGGGCCACCTCCCATCCAGGAGGCACCAGGCCATCTTTACCATTTCCTAGAGTTCTTGAGTCCACAGTCTGGCAAGCTGAGGTTAAAAATCATATGTTGAATGCAGCAGTGTCCACTTATGACTAACTTCTTAGAACAGCACAATATAATAGTGGAATTGGGCCTTTCAGAAGACCTCAACTGATGATTTTCACCATTTTGACAGTTTTTAAGTAGAGAAAGC